TGAGGCCCTGCCTCACACTGGCCTCTCTCATGCTGAGGGAGGTCAGCGTGAGGCCCTGCCTCACACTGGCCTCTCTCACGCTGAGAGAAGTCCTCCCTCACGCTGGCCTGTTGAGGCCCAGTTCATGCCTCTGTTGGCTTCTCCAGGCCCAGCCCCTGCCTGTTGGCGGCCTCTACCTCAACAGTGGGCCCTCCACGCCCACCTCTTGCCTCGCCGTGGCCTCCTCGGGCCAGGCTCCCGCCTTGGGGCGGCCCCCGCAGGCCCAGCTCCTGCCTCACGGCCCTCCGGAGGCCAAGCTCATGCGTCAGGGCGGCCTCTCCCGGCCTGGCGTTTGCTCCTTTGCATGGGCTCCAAATCCTGCACTTCCTCCAGTCGTTCTCTCCAGGCCCAGCTCTTCCTCCCAGCAGCCTCTGCAGGACCAGACTGTCGTCAAGTAGGCCTGTCCAGGGACAGCTCCTGCCTCCCGGCAGACTCTGCAGGCCCAAGTCGTCCTCAAGTCAGCCTCCCCAGGCCCAGCTCCGGCCTCTCGGCGGCCTCTCCAGGTGCAAAAGTTCCTCGAGTCCGTCTCTCCAGGTCCAGCTCCTCCTGTCTCCCAGTGGCCTCTTTCAGCCCAGCCCAGCTCATGCCTCCCGGCGGCCTTCCCAGGCCCCGCTTCTGACTTTCCGCGGCCTCTGCAGGCCCCGAACTTGACCTCCAGTCGGCCTCTGCAGGCCTGGCCTCCTGCCTCCCGAAAGCTTGCACAGGCCCAGCCTCTGCCTCACAGCGGACTCTCCACGCCCAGCTCGCTCTCGCCTGCGGCCTCCCGAGTCCAAAGCTCCGGCCTCTCCGCCGCTTCGGCAGGCCCAGCTCCCACCTGCCAGTGGCCTCCTCAGGCCCATGGGGCTCATTCCTCACAACGGCCTTTCCCGGCCCAGTTTTTCCCTTCCGGCGGCCTCTCCGGGCCCAGAAGCTCCTCAAGTCGGCCTCTCCAGACCCACTTGCAGCCTCCCGGCGTCCTCTCCGGGCCCAGCTCTTCCTCCCGGCTGCGTCTGCAGGCCCGGCTCCTGCCTCCCAACAACCTCTTTGGACTCAGTGCCTGCCCAGCTCGTGGTGGCCTTGGTCGGCCCACAGCTTCCTCAAGCCAAGCTCCCCAGGCCCAGCTCAGGCCTCACGGTGGCCTCTCCAGGCTCAGCTCCTGCCCTCCGACGGCGTCTCCAGGCCCCAAACGGCCTCCGGTCGGTGGGCTTCTCCAGGCCCAGCTTGGGCCTCCCGGCGGCCTCTGCAGGCCCAAGTGGTCCTGAAGGCAGCCTCTCCAGGCCCAGCTCCGGCCTCCCAGCAAGCAAGCTCTTTTGGCTCAGCTCCTGCCCAGCTCCCGCCGGCTTTTGTAGACCCTGAACTTTCTCCAGCGAAGCTCCTCAGTCCCACCTCCTGCCTCCCGGTGGCCTGTACAGGCCCAGGTCTGGCTGGAGAACAGCCTCTGCAGGCCCCGCTCTTGCCTCCCAGGGGCGTCTCCAGGCCCAGCTCTCGCCTCACGGCGGCCTCCCGGGACCAAGTCCCTGCCTGCCTCCCAGCAGCCTGTGTGCGGCCCAGCTCCTCCGTCACGGTGGCCTGTTGAGGCCCAACTCATGCCTCTGGCACCCTTTCCAGAGGCGTGAGCCCCTGCCTCACATTGGCCTCTCTCACGCTGAGGGAGGTCAGCGTGAGCCCCTGCCTCACACTGGCCTCTCTCACGCTGAGGGAGGTCAGCGTGAGCCCCTGCCTCACACTGGCCTCTCTCACGCTGAGGGAGGTCAGCGTGGGCCCCTGCCTCAAACTGGCCTCTCTCACGCTGAGGGAGGTCAGCGTGAGGCCCTGCCTCACACTGGCCTCTCTCACGCTGAGGGAGGTCAGCGTGAGGCCCTGCCTCACACTGGCCTCTCTCACGCTGAGAGAAGTCCTCCCTCACGCTGGCCTGTTGAGGCCCAGTTCATGCCTCTGTTGGCTTCTCCAGGCCCAGCCCCTGCCTGTTGGCGGCCTCTACCTCAACAGTGGGCCCTCCACGCCCACCTCTTGCCTCGCCGTGGCCTCCTCGGGCCAGGCTCCCGCCTTGGGGCGGCCCCCGCAGGCCCAGCTCCTGCCTCACGGCCCTCTGGAGGCCAAGCTCATGCGTCAGGGCGGCCTCTCCCGGCCTGGCGTTTGCTCCTTTGCATGGGCTCCAAATCCTGCACTTCCTCCAGTCGTTCTCTCCAGGCCCAGCTCTTCCTCCCAGCAGCCTCTGCAGGACCAGACTGTCGTCAAGTAGGCCTGTCCAGGGACAGCTCCTGCCTCCCGGCAGACTCTGCAGGCCCAAGTCGTCCTCAAGTCAGCCTCCCCAGGCCCAGCTCCGGCCTCTCGACGGCCTCTCCAGGTGCAAAAGTTCCTCGAGTCCGTCTCTCCAGGTCCAGCTCCTCCTGTCTCCCAGTGGCCTCTTTCAGCCCAGCCCAGCTCATGCCTCCCGGCGGCCTTCCCAGGCCCCGCTTCTGACTTTCCGCGGCCTCTGCAGGCCCCGAACTTGACCTCCAG